CTCTTGCACACCAACTACCAGCATCTCTGTGGTCTGTGAGCCAGTGTACATGACTGTCCTTTGTCTTGGAGAAGAGGCCTGAGGGGGACAGTGGATCCCCTCCATGCCATCTTCCGTGAAGGCGCATCAGTCAGCCGAGATTTCACTCCAGCCCGGGTCGGACTGTGGGGCGGGGTGACCCCACAAGGAGAAGGCTGGGGTGCCGAATGGGGGTGAGAGGGCCATGAGTGGAGCGGGTGGGCCATGCAGTTGCCTTGAGACCTTGAGCGGGTCATTCACACAGAAGGACAATTCCAGACAGTCTTATCTCCTGTTTTTGCTAAAACTGAATCCTCTCACTCCAAGGTCCAGGAGGACTGTGTCTCCCCATGGTCCACACCTCCCTGCCACTCTCCACTGATCATAAAGACCCTTTCTGATATGGTTGGGATCTGCCACCCCACCCAAATCTTATGTCGAACTATAGTCCCCAGTGTTGGAGGTGGGACCTGGTGGGAGGTGACTGGATCAGAGGGGCGGAGTTCTCATGAATGGTTTGGCACATTCCCCCTTGGGACTGTACAGTGAGTGAGTTCTCACGAGACCTGTTTGTTTAAAAGTGATGGCGCCTCCCCGCTCTCTCCCTTCCTCCTGCTCCAGCCATGTGAGGACGCCTGCTCCTCCTTTGCCTTCTGCCACTACTGTAAGTTTCCTGAGGCCTCCCCAGCCATGCTTCCTGTACAGCCTGCAGAACTGTGAGTCAATGAAACCTCGTTTCTTTATAAATTATCTGGTCTTAGCAACAGACTAATACGGTTCCCCTAGAAGTCACTTGTGCTGCTGTCTTATGAGGGAATCAAGGGTGGGAGGCAGGAGGAGAATGAGAGAGTGCCCAGGCTGATCTCCTGGGTCCATTAGGGAGGGCCTGCTACACATTCAACACCGTGCTAGGAACCATGGGGAGGAGGGCAAGAGTAAACCATGTGACTCACAGACTCCTGCACGATGCCTACTATGTGCTGGGCAAGGATAGGTGCTTCCCCTGTGTGTTCTGATTTAATTTCAGCAAATGGTAATAAGACGAATGAGAAAGCAAGAGAAAAAGGAAGAGGTGCAGAGTCACCATAGTTGGAATCCTGTAATCACAGAGGCTGGGCTTCCTGGTAATACAAGTGGTGACTCCAGCCATAATACTCTGAGACCATCTCATTGCACACTGGCCATGCACGGGGCACAGCTCTAAGCACTTCATCTCTACTGTCTCATTTAAAGCCCACAGACCTCCCAGAGACAGAGACCAACTGTGATCCCTACCGTGTGGATGGTGACACGGAGCACAGATCGTTTCAATCATTCACCCAAAGTCACACAGATTATATGGTTAAGCTGGGATTTGATCCCAGGACTCTCTGACTCTACAGCCTGAGTTGTCAATCTTCCTTTCTTACCTTGAGATAAGGAAGTATGGAGGAAAGAGTGAAAGGACCAGGTCACTGCCCAAGCGCCGCACTGCACAGTGACCTCAGACCCATGTGGCATCCACAGGTGTTGCCAATCCTGGGGTCCCATTCCCGGAGCTGGGGTGGGGAGGACCCTACCTGGCCCATGGACTAGCGGCTCTGGCTGGTGGCACGTGTCATGTGCTATCTCTGCATGGCAGCAGCCGGTTTTAAGACATGTTCTGACAAATCATCTCTCCCAGGTGAGAACAGCAGCTCACCCTCAGCCTGGTATTAGCAAATGGATTTTTTTGTCCGAGATGGAGTTTCACTCTTGTTGCCGAGGCTGGAGTGCAATGGCATGATCCCAGCTCACTGCAATATCCACCTCCCGGGTTCAAGTGATTCTCCTGCCTCAGCCTCCCGAGTAGCCAGGATTACAGGCACCTGATACCACGCCCGGCTAATTTTTTGTATTTTTAGTAGAGATGGGGTTTCGCCATGTTGGCCAGGCTGGTCTCGAACTCCTGACCTCAGGTGATCCACCTGCCTCGAGGCCTCCCACAGTGCTGGATTACAGGCGTGAACCACTGTGCTCGGCCAGCAAATGGATTTTGAACCTGTTCTGTGAAGTCTTACAGAAAAGGAGAGCTGGGAAGGAGATGGATGTGAGGCCCCTGGAGAAAGACAGACCTGGGCCCAAGCCTGGGACCTGCAGGTTCCGTCATCGCTGCGAGACTCGGTCATTCATCAGCAGGATGGGGCTCCCCAGAGTAGCTCCCTGGCAGGATTGGTGAGGATGAAAATAGAGATGCCTGTCCCAGCCAGCACTCCAGAGGCGTTGGCAATCACTGCTAAAGGTGACACACTATTTTTGGTTTTTAGGGGTAAAGCAAGACCTTAGCAAGGTCCCAGGCTGCAGGGCTGAATGCTGTGGTGGCTACAGGGGTGAGCGAGATGCCTGGCTCCGGGATCCTAAAACCAGACAGTGTCTGTAGAGGGAAAACATCCTCCATGTCACTGGAAGGGCCACCATCCAGGGTGCACGTCACCAGGGCTACAGGGAAGGGACATGGTGCTCTAGGCTCAGAGAAGGGAGGGATCTCCCTGGCTCGGGCGGGGTAGGAAGATCCTTATGAAGAAATGACATTTGCAGAAGGCCTCTAAGAAAGTGGAGGGTTTTCACAAACCAAAAGCAAGCAGAAAGCACGGCTGGAGTGAACCTTGCTATGGGGGCTCACAGGGTTGCACCTTCTCACCAGAGCATAGGGCAGGGGTGGGGAAGGAATGAGAGCCACAGACGGGAATGAAGTGGAAGGTAAGGTCTCAAAGGCAAGGCTGAGGGACCTGCCCTTCACTCCAACTTGCCCCAGGCCTAGCAAGGTGAGCAGGGATGGTTTCCTGGAGGGAAACATCAGCTCCGATCAGAGAGGAAATCCCAGGCCACCCCCTGCCTTTGTGGCAGGAAGCACTCAAGGCCTCTGGCTAGGATCTGGAGCCCCTGAGGCTGAGGTCAGGTGGCAGGGCCAGTGTCACCCTCCTCTGCCCCAGGGTGAGTGTGGCACTGAACCCCAGCACCATTTGTGCTTTCTGTCCCCCTGGATCTTGGGCCCGGCTGCCCCCCAATGCAGGGATGCCCACCACGGCCGTCCTCCTGGATGCAATCCTTCCCAGCCCTCAGGCATCTGCCAGCCTCCTCCTTCTCTGGCCTTCCCACATCTCAGCCTGGTTCCTGGACACAGATGCCGTGGTGTGCTGGAGCCGGCTCCTACTAGCTGGCAGGAGTCAATCTGCACATCTCTCCCCAAAACCATGATCAGCGAAATCCTCTTAGTAAGCTTGAAGTTGGCCATGCTGGGAGTATTTACACCATGGGAAGTGGCAAATGCTACCAGTTAGGTAGGGCTACTCTCTCTCAGAGAGCCAGTTGTTAGACTTACTAGCACACCTCTACACAGACAATGCTAGCCAAGCTGGTCTGGATTAGAACTCATTTAAAAGCTGCTCTCTCTGCATGCTCAGGGTGAGCAGAGCTGCTGAAATGGCAGAGTGAGGGACAGCTGATGAGTAGGAGAGACCCTCCAGCTGGGTCACTGAGGGTCTTCCAGGAGAAATGACACTTTCTATTCAGCATACTTGTCAGTGGTTTCAGTGAGGATGCCACTCGCCTGGAGGTCTCTGTATTGACTTCACAGGTTCTAATACCTCTCTCTTCAATAATATTCTAAATTCCTAGAAAGCAGGGGGCGCCAGCTGTGCCACTAACCTTGCTGCTTTATTTCTCTGGACCTGAACTCCCTCATGCGCAAAAAGGAAGATGGTGCTAGAAAGGAGCTTCTCAAGCCCTAATGCATCTACGAAACACCTGGGAGCTCGTTACACATGCAGATGCTGGACCTAACCTCACACTCGCAAAATCCAGCTCTCCAGGCGTGAGGCTGGGAACCCATATCGGTTCCAACTCAGGTGGTCTCAAAACCACATGGAGAAACACTGAGCCAGGCCAATGTGTTCCAACCCTCAGATTTCAGAAGGAGACAATGTCACCAGCAGCTGATTGGGCGTCTATGTGAGTGTCTGTCCTCAGATCTCAGAAGGAGATGATGTCACCAGCAGCTGGTTGGGTGTCCATGTCCTCAGATTTCAGAAGGAGACAATATCATCGGCAGGTGTTTAGGTGTCCATGTGAGTGTCTGTCCTCAGACCTCAGAAGGAGACGATGTCACCGGCAGGTGGTTGGGTGTCCATGTCCTCAGATCTCAGAAGGGGACGATGTCACCGGCAGCAGGTTTGGTGTCCATGTCCTCAGATCTCAGAAGGAGACGATGTCACTGGCAGGTGGTTTGGTGTCCATGTCCTCAGATCTCAGAAGGGAACGATGTCACCAGCAGCAGGTTGGGTGTCCATGTCCTCAGATCTCAGAAGGAGACGATGTCACCGGCAGGTGGTTGGGTATCCATGTCCTCAGATCTCAGAAGGGGACGATGTCACCGGCAGGTGGTTGGGTGTTCATGTCCTCAGATCTCAGAAGGAGACGATGTCACCGGCAGGTGGTTTGGTGTCCATATCCTCAGATCTCAGAAGGAGACGATGTCACCGGCAGGTGGCTGGGTATCAATGTCCTCAGATCTCAGAAGGGGACGATGTCACCGGCAGGTGGTTGGGTGTTCATGTCCTCAGATCTCAGAAGGAGACGATGTCACCGGCAGGTGGTTTGGTGTCCATGTCCTCAGATCTCAGAAGGAGACGATGTCACCGGCAGGTGGTTGGGTGTCCATGTCCTCAGATCTCAGAAGAAGATGATGTCACCGGCAGGTGGTTGGGTATCCATGTCCTCAGATCTCAGAAGGGGACGATGTCACTGGCAGGTGGTTTGGTGTTCATGTCCTCAGATCTCAGAAGGAGACAATGTCACCAGCAGGTGGTTTGGTGTCCATGTCCTCAGATCTCAGAAGGAGACAATGTCACCGGCAGGTGGTTGGATATCCACGTCCTCAGATCTCAGAAGGGGACGATATCACCGGCAGGTGGTTGGGTGTTCATGTCCTCAGATCTCAGAAGGAGACGATGTCACCGGCAGGTGGTTTGGTGTCCATGTCCTCAGATCTCAGAAGGAGACGATGTCACCGGCAGGTGGTTGGGTGTCCATGTCCTCAGATCTCAGACAGATCTCAGAAGAAGATGATGTCACCGGCAGGTGGTTGGGTATCCATGTCCTCAGATCTCAGAAGGGGACGATGTCACTGGCAGGTGGTTTGGTGTTCATGTCCTCAGATCTCAGAAGGAGACAATGTCACCGGCAGGTGGTTTGGTGTCCATGTCCTCAGATCTCAGAACCGGCAGGTGGTTTGGTGTCCATGTCCTCAGATCTCAGAAGGAGACAATGTCACCGGCAGGTGGTTGGATATCCACGTCCTCAGATCTCAGAAGGGGACGATATCACCGGCAGGTGGTTGGGTGTTCATGTCCTCAGATCTCAGAAGGAGACGATGTCACCGGCAGGTGGTTGGGTATCCATGTCCTCAGATCTCAGAAGGGGACGATGTCACCGGCAGCTGGTTGGGTGTTCATGTCAGTGCTTGTTTTCACTCTCAATAGCCTAAGAGAATTCGACAGTGTGTGTTCCATGCTTAAGATGGGCTGGTTCACGCGGTTGGGCAATGATTATTGTGAGGTCTTCAGCTCCTCCTTCTCCTACTATTACTGCTACTACTACTGCTGCTGCTGCTACTTTTAGGGACCTAGGCCTTCAGGTTCTAAGGATGGAGA